GAGAACTCTGGGGAAGACACACTGACTGCTAGATTTTGCTTAGGATGTGCAAGCAACGTATGTCTGTCAGGCTTTGTCTAATCTGTGTTCTAGAATAAGGGGAGCTTATTCGAGAATGTCAACTTTCAAGATTGGACGTTTTTACTTTCTCTAAAGTACTTCATTTTAGAGAAATGAAGTATTTTTTTTTTCTTAAAATAAAATTATCTGGTGTTTTCCCTAAGGGCAAATGCCAGGAGCATATGCTCTATATGTTTTGCCTCGGGTGGGGTTGGGGTTAAATCCAGGGAGCATACACCCCGGGTTGAGGGCCAGGCGTATGCTCTCTGGAAGGTTATGTTTTATTTGAAGCCATTGTTAGAAATACAGCATTCTCATGAATTGTCTCCTTTTAACCTCTCTTCTCATTCTTGTCCTCCTTTTCACCTAAGCCCTAAGTGAGCCTGATGCTCTGTGGTTACAATCCCACCCTTGGACAATGCCCGCCATCAAGTATTCCTTGTTGTCACTTGTCATCCTCATCCTACACTCTTTCTATCACAGAAATGTCCTGGGACCTTTCACGCATTTATGACCTCCCCACGCTCCATGCCATTCTTCTCCTTGACATTGTATGTTTGTTTCAATGTTTACTTCAGAGAGGTCTTGGGGGCTATGGACTTCAATTCCATTAGCCACATCACAATTTTCAACAAGAATCTCCTGACTGAAATGTACTGAAATGGAAGAGAAAGTCCTCTCACCAGAATTGAGGAATGTCAAGGCTGGAAGGTATCTTAGAGATCATCTAATCCAGTTCTTGCTTCAGAAACGATTCAGGGAAGCAAGTGAAGTGACTTGGACTTTACCTATGGTAATACTCTCTCCCCACCCTCAACACTGCCCAGCTGGCATTTCTGTAGCCCCAACACCTCCCCCACACTGTGCCTTGGTGAGTGTTCACCAAGGAACGCTGCATTTTGATAAGCCTCAGTAATCAAGAGCAGCCTCTGCCCATAAATACACCTGCCCTGCTCCTGCCTGGGGTGATTCCCTCCGACTTGCGTCTGCTTCTCGCCAGCAGCCCCAGCATTATGCAGAGACTTGTGCTGCTATTAGCCATTTCTCTTCTACTCTATCAAGATCTTCCAGGTAAAAAGGGACTCTCAGCTGGAAATATACACAATTAATGACAGTGCCATATCCTGTTATCTAGTGAGAAGCGAATTTGAATTGGACAGAATATGTGGTTATGGGACTGCCCGTTGCCGGAAGAAATGTCGCAGCCAAGAATACAGAATTGGAAGATGTCCCAACACCTATGCATGCTGTTTGAGAAAATGGGATGAGAGCTTACTGAATCGTACAAAACCCTGAAACGCAGTAGTGCTGGTCCCTAGAGTCGCTGGAAGTAGGACCTCAGTAGCTTTCCTTCCTGCGGCCTAGCAGCAAGGGCA